TCTTTTAAAAACAAACCCAAGTATTTTAATTCTACTTGCCTTTTTTACTTATTACACACTTCGGGAGATTTTTTGCCATATGGAATCACCTCATCCCTTGTCACGATTGCATAATATTCCATAGTAGGAATGTTTCATGATTTATTTCTTCATTCCCCCACTGATTTCAATTTTCTGCAACTGCAAGCATTGTTCATAATTCTGTACTGTTTGTGAGCCTATATAGGAGTATCCGTGCACAAACCTTTTTATGCATTGTGCGAGGGTTACTCTGAGATAGACACCAAGGGAACTGCTGGGTCATAAATCCAATTTTTTCAAAGTAAATCCGCTTGCGAACCCGGAACCAAGTCGATTTTTCCCGCCCCGCCAGTTCCCTGTTCAGGAGAGTGCAGCCGTGATTGGCGCGTTCACTCAGGCCAGGGGCGCCCCAGGTCTCAGGTGCTAGGAGCGCGGTGACCTACCACCCTCCGGGCACGCGTTCTGGCCACGCCTCGCGGCCCCTTTCATTGAAAGAGCCCGTAGGGATCACGTGAAAGAACACTGCAGAGTGCGTGACGTCACGACGCTCACACCAATGGGAGCCTCTGTTTATGTCGGGAGCCATCAAATAGTCATCTTCCCCCTACCATCCCCCGCCCACTCTCCGTCGCGCTGCGCTGCGTCGCTTTCAGCCTCTGGTGAAGGGCGGCGCGCTTAGGCAGGCGGTGGCGCGGCTGGAGTGCCGCGGGGAGGGCTGTGCCGGTTGCTTTCTGCAGCCGCATCTCGGCCAGCTCTCCTCGCCGTCCCCGGGGCGCTGTGCGTCTCCAGTCCGGGACCGAAGCCGCCTGCCGTAGCGGGCGGCCAGATCCGCGTCCCGCCTCAGCGGCCGGAGGACATGCGGGAGAGAGAATGAGCCAGAGGGACACGCTGGTGCATCTGTTTGCCGGAGGGTAAGGTCCTGGCGGGGCGTGCGCACTGGGGCTGAGGGTGCTGGGGCCGAAGACGCAGGCGAGGGGGGCGAGGGGGGCCGAGGGGGGTGGGGGGGTGGGGGGGCGGGAGTGAGGCCTGGGCGGGGAGCTGCCACGGGCCTGCGGGTGAGGGGAGCGACCCAGCCCGTGGGTGGTGAGGGGGGCTCCGGTTCGGGGAAGCAAGGGGGTGAGGCCCGGGCCCGAGGGCGAGAGAGTGAGGCCCGGGCAAAGAGGGTTGAGGCATGAAACCCGGGCCGGGAGTGAGGTTTTGGGCCCGCGGGGCCGGGGTGAGGCGGAGGCCGAATCCATGCGTCTGAGGAGACGCGGGCAAGAGCTGGGGTCGGCGCTTGATTACCCGGACGCCGCTGGACCTGGCCGCACGCCGCAATCTAGCAGGCGTCGGGGATCCAGGGCCGCTTTGAGGAGCCTGGCTTCGGATTTCGCGTAGGTTGCATGGCCCAAGGGGACGGGGCGGATAAGCTGTGTTCTTTTTTTTTTTTTTTTTTAGATGTGGTGGTACAGTGGGAGCTATTCTGACATGTCCACTGGAAGTTGTAAAAACACGACTGCAGTCATCTTCTGTGACGCTTTATATTTCTGAAGTTCAGCTGAACACCATGGCTGGAGCCAGTGTCAACCGAGTAGTGTCTCCCGGACCTCTTCATTGCCTAAAGTGAGAGCATAGTATTCAGGAGTGTTTTTTAGATTTCTGATAGAATTTTTTTTCTCTCTTTCAGGGTGATCTTGGAAAAAGAAGGGCCTCGTTCCTTGTTTAGAGGACTAGGCCCCAATTTAGTGGGGGTAGCCCCTTCCAGGTAAAAAAAAAAAAAAATTGTTTAAAGCAAGTTGCTTATTGATAAATCTAAATCTCTATTTTAGAGCAATATACTTTGCTGCTTATTCAAACTGCAAGGAAAAGTTGAATGATGTATTTGATCCTGATTCTACCCAAGTACATATGATTTCAGCTGCAATGGCAGGTATGAATGTATAATATTAAAAAAAAAAAAAATACCAGAGTTCATTTTAAACATGTTTGTTTAGGTTTTACTGCAATCACAGCAACCAACCCCATTTGGCTTATAAAGACTCGGTTACAGCTTGATGCAAGGTATGTTAATTCCTTAAAATAAAATTGGTTAACTATCAGTAAGATGTTTCTTTTTGCTTTTCAGGAACCGCGGGGAAAGGCGAATGGGTGCTTTTGAATGTGTTCGTAAAGTGTATCAGACAGATGGACTAAAAGGATTTTATAGGGGCATGTCTGCTTCATATGCTGGTATATCAGAGACTGTTATCCATTTTGTTATTTATGAAAGTATAAAACAAAAACTACTGGAATATAAGACTGCTTCTACAATGGAAAATGATGAAGAGTCTGTGAAAGAAGCATCAGATTTTGTGGGAATGATGCTAGCTGCTGCCACCTCAAAAACTTGTGCCACAACTATAGCATATCCACATGGTAAGAAGAGTTATCTATTAAATCAGAAATATGTAATGTTTAATTTTATTTCTTTCCTACACAGAAGTTGTAAGAACAAGACTACGTGAAGAGGGAACAAAATACAGATCTTTTTTTCAGACTCTATCTTTGCTTGTTCAAGAAGAAGGTTATGGGTCTCTTTATCGTGGTCTGACAACTCATCTAGTGAGACAGATTCCAAACACAGCCATTATGATGGCCACCTATGAATTGGTGGTTTACCTACTCAATGGATAGCAGCACGAGGACTGCTGTACTGCAAAAAAAGAAGACCAAAAGATTACAGTGGACCATGGGATACAGAAGCCAGCATGGCAGACAGAAGAAAAATAGTTTGGGAACATGTAACTATTCTAAGTGGAAGTTTTGTTGTAGGAATTATAGTAATCACACCACATTACTTGGCCTTTCGGTAATGTGAAAAAAAAAAAAAACCTCAGAGCCTCCAAGGAAATGCCTTTAGAAGCACTCCTCTCTCAAAATTGCCATTTTCTCTACCATGTCCCCCAGACACAGTTGGGTTTTGTTGATTTATGGCAGTCTTCTAAACAAAGCCATCCTTAATTTTACATACTGTATTGTAACTATCCAAAGATAGTATTGGCAGTCATAAATTTATAACTTCTGGCCTTTGTTTAATTCCAGTAAAATAACAGCAATGACAATGAGATCGTCAGTATTATTTTCACATTTCCCTGAGAGGACCTGGCACAATATTTTAAATTTAATTATTTGGCAGTAGTCACTGTTTTTGACAACCAATGAAATAGCGTCTAAATATCTTGTATATTTTTTAGCATCAAAATGTTTTGGTTTCCACTGCTGACAGGTGCTTGTTGTTTAGCCTAATGTGGATATTTAAATTGTTAACATACCAAACACACATGGTAATAGTTTGGGACAAAATAACTAGTAAAATGTTGATTTCTCGGCTTTTTCACTGACTGCGGCATGTCCTCGTGTCTTCTCTGATTTTGTGGTACATGAATGAATGCATTTATCTTTTTAGTGACTTACTAGTTACGAACTTGAATTATCACCTCTTTGTCATACTTAAGTATCATTTACATAAAGTGTAAAAGATTTTTTCACTTTTGAATCTTTACCTACTTGCTTTCACATTAAGAATTTGAACTTTTGAGTTTTTTCCAGGTCTATATATAATAGATTACATTTATTTTGTAAAGAAAATAGTAATTTAAAGTTTTGCCATTTTAAGGTGACAATATTTGGGACAGTATAAATATTATAGACAAGGGCCCCCTTGCTGTCTGCTTTAGCAGGTAGTGACATTAATTGACTTATAGTTTTGTGTAAATGAACAAACTGCTTTTGACAAGAAATTTATTCTGTCCTAGTTTCCTGCGTGGTAAATCATAGAAAGATTCAAGTTCATTTGGGTTAAATGTGCTAATAGGATGTAGCTTTTAAATTCTGCTATTGAGTCAGCTGTACCTTTTAATACTTTAAATGTGTTATTTGTATGGCCCTTATAAAGGTGTTTGCTGTAATTCTGTTAAAAGACTTCGCCTATGCCATACTGGTGTATAAAAACTGCCGCAATTGGACGCCGGTGTGGTACTCATTTCAGTATACCTGAACTGTACATTTTGTGCAATGGCTTTATCTAAAAGAATGACGCTTCGTGAAAGCACTTTGTGGCCTTTTTTGGGGGGGAGGGTGAGAGAGTAGGAGAGAATACCATGTTAAGATTAAAAAAAAAAACAAAAACATTGGTCACGTATTAGGCAGAAACAGTGTTCATAACATTTTTCTGGGTTTTAAATATGTTGTTTCGGATATCCTTAATATAAATGTTTTAGGTATTCTGTGTACCCTGTCGTACCCCCAACATTATAGAATATTGCAGCGTGTCATTGCAAGCTTTCTCTGCTGTCACCAGTGAAACATAGTGCCCTGTTAAATTCCCCCACTTTAACTTCCTTGTGATCAACAGTAACTGGATGTTTTTGAGGTGCTCAATTGGAATAAAAATATTCCAATCTATTTGGAGACCAAAGGCAAAATCAGTTTTCTTACCTTTGGAATTATTCGTACCTTTTATGGTAAATTTCAGCTTTGACATGTATTATGAGGAACGTACCAAAAACCGGTTTGTAACAAATCTGTAGAGAAGGTCTGAATCTATCGTGTTTGCCTTTTCAGGTGCCATTTCTACTGCCTAATACAGTGCCATTTGCCTTGTGAAGACCCATAAACATTCATTGTGTTGAATGTAAGATAGAGACTCTCCCTAGTCTTACTGATCTCAGTACCCCACAAATGATTAAGAATGATATGAAAACCAGCAGCTAAGGAACATCTTATTATTTAGTTGTAGCATATTCATAACAAGTGTCCTTCAAGGATAAACATATATTCTCTATTTGTATTTAGCAAGTAAAACTTGTGTTGACCTTTAGTGCATTATATTCAGCTTTTAACAGTATTATGTATGTACTGGAAAGCAAAGAAATCTTAGAGTCTTGGACATTGTTTATTTGTGCAACAACTAGAAAGGAGCAATGAAGTTTATTTCAGTTGTATTTTTCCCTAAGCACAATCTGCAATAGTTTATGTATGACAGAGATAATTCAAAAAGGAAAACTATATATAAAAGTTGTATATAAAGTTTGTCTCTGAAATATTTCTTTGAAGTTTTTAAAAAATCGACTCATGTTTAAAAACAAAAACACATATTCAGAGCATTGGACTTTTTTAACTTGTTTTCATCTGTTTATCATGACTTTTTTATTTCTGGTGTAGAGTCCACATTATTTAGTTTGTTGTACTTTTAAATTTCAAAGTTCAAATCTGAAGAATTAGCGTTTGTGATTTCGGGATACCATGCAGTGGTTTTAATCCCAGGAAAAAAACTATCACCAAAAGTTCGTTTGATTCTCATTATGTAACTTTGTAGAACCATCCTTTCTAGATGGGTCCACCACAGTGAATTTGTAACTTTGAAGTCAGGATAGAATATCATTAGATTATCTGTGAGATAGCATTACTATGTTAGGACCAGCAGAGTTTGGGTTGGTAAAAATAATGTTTGCTCTATTACTGGGTTACAGACATTTCAGCATTTTTAGGTTGGTTTTAAATCACTAAAAATATTTATTCGGATTTGAAGGATTTAAGTGCTAAAAATCAATCCATTTCTTGCCCTTCAATAATTGTCCATGCCTGCCTTTTGTTGTTTACATGCTCTTCTGCCCAGACTGTTAGTAATCTAGGGACCCCCTTTGGAGCTGATAAGTACAGTTCAGCCTTTTCTCCTCAAATATATAATGACTTTAACATTCCTAAGAATATAGGTATTTCTGAATGATTTAAATTTGAGGAATTTTAATACATAAAATACAATGTACAAACTTTCTGCCCACTCAGATCTCTTCTCCATCATGTACTTAGTATTTCCCATTAACCTACACACTGATTTTTATGCTACTCCTTGTAGAAACAAAATTCTGGTTTGACTCAGTTTTTGTGTTTATAAACTTTTGGAATGTGTACCCCGTTTATGTGAAGAATTATGACCTATCAGTCATAGCTAAATAGTGAACCTCAAAAGTGTTAACTTTTGACTATTCATGTGAGGTTTGGTATCTTGCATTTATGTACATGGCTGTAAATTATGTGCATTTACTCTGTATTTATGTTATCTAGCTGACTTTTACTTGAATTGTTCAAATTTTAAAAATTAAAATACGCTCATGAAAATATGGCTTTTTCTGTAATATATCAACATTTTATTGAGAACATAATCACACTTTTTTGGATTATCCTATGTGTGGAACAAAAATCCATTGCCATTTTCAGGTTAAGTTTTAGGCTCGCTTGATTCAGTCAGCAAACCTTATCTTGAGCACTTTGTATCTGTTAGATCTAGTGATGTCTGAAGGAACCCAAAGGTCAAGTAATCCAACTCCCTCATAGTGTACAAAGAAATCTTGCATATCTTCCACAGGTTTATTGACTTTTATCCAACACTTTTCATGTTTTAATTTCAGCCTTTGTGAAAGTTGATATTAAAAATACAGAGGTGAGAACTTGTTAGAATAACCAAATGAATCCACATAATGTTAGATCAAAATACAAATGACAAAGATAAAATGCTATGTAGTGCCTACCCTCTTTACATTTTGTCTATTTTATTTAAGTTTTTCTGTATTGTAGTTAACATCAAACATTGTCCAGTCTTGAGGAAACCAGGACGAAATATATTTTGTATTTCAACATTGACATAAATCTGAAATTGTTGGTTCTACTAATAGTACTCTGCACTGAAGGCACTGGCAAAATAATGGTTAAAATTGAGCACAGGTGTTCCAAGTTGTGTGTGTGTGTTTATTACTGAACATTGGGAGCCGTGATAGGGAAGTAATTTGTGAGTTCATGATTTCTTAAGGTTCTAGTGTGACATTTATACACTGATAAAACTCAGGCAAGCAAAATGTAATTAAATGTTCCCCCTGCCCCCCCCCCCTTTTAATATATATACACGGAGCTTCACTCTTGTCACCCATGCTGGAGTGCAATGACATGATCTCAGGTCACTGCAACCTCTGCCTCCCGGGTTCAAGCGATTCTGCCTCAGCCTGACTTCCCTTCTGTTTCTTTATTTTCGCACTGTGTAGACCAGCTGACTGCCTTAATATGTATTGAATCAATTCAAGATTTATGTTCATAGAGTGCTGTGTTTATACAGTGGTGTCATGTGATTTCTTAATAGCCTATAGATCCAATAAATACAGAGGAATATTAGTTACAACTGGAGTTTTTGACTTGAGTGCTCTGAATCTTAGTCC